ACTGCAGTTAAACATCAGCTACCAAAACACCCTTCTATCAAATAAGAATCATGGTGATTGCATGAATTGAGCACTTTCTATGTACTTGCTCTTTACGTGTTATTTCTATGCCTCAGAAGAGCCAAGCAGGCCAGATAGATGTTACTGCTTGAGAGGCTAAGCAAGTCCCATAAGGTCACACACACAGTGAGGAGCAGAACCTGGACTCAAACCCAGGCCTATCTGATGACAGCAACAGTGCTGCTAACCATGCCCTTCCCCCCAGCTCTCTACAGTCAATGTGATTCATGGCACCCAGGACCAACACCGGCTCTTGGCTTTCCCACAAACCACTTCCCTGAAATCTGGACAACTTCTTGGGAGGAGGAGTCATGGGAACAGGACAGATGAACTCCAAAATAGAAGATCGGGTGAGAGGTCCGGCTCTGCTACTTCTGTAGCTCTGTCACCACGGGCAGATCACTTAACTTTCCAAGGCCTCAGTTTCCTCGCCTATGCAATGGAGATGACCGTGAATGCCCCAAATTGCGCTGATCTAGTAGAGAAGAGGAGCTAAGGCTCAGGGGCTTTCCAGACGTGAGTTATCTTTACCTTTCCTTGACTAGCTAATTCAAGACAACTAGGTAGAAGCCCTTTCTCAGCCTCCCCTCTTCGCTCATCTTTCGAGTTCTTGGCCACCCCAGTTCAAACACCAGCACCATTGCCCTCCTCTCAGGTGGCTGCTGCTTAATTTCCCCTCCACTTTAGTAGTTCTTCTCTTGCCTCGCTAGAAGGACTGGTGTTGGGTGCTTGGAATTCTGGCTATTTTCCTCCTGCCGTTCCGACTCGGCACCAGAGTCTGTCTCTACTGAGAACGCAGCGCGTCAGGGCCGAGCTCTTCACTGGCCTGCTCCGCGCTCTTCAATGCCAGCGCCAGGCGCTCACCCTGCAGAGCGTCCCGCCTCTCAAAGAGGGGTGTGACCCGCGAGTTTAGATAGGAGGTTCCTGCCGTGGGGAACACCCCGCCGCCCTCGGAGCTTTTTCTGTGGCGCAGCTTCTCCGCCCGAGCCGCGCGCGGAGCTGCCGGGGGCTCCTTAGCACCCGGGCGCCGGGGCCCTCGCCCTTCCGCAGCCTTCACTCCAGCCCTCTGCTCCCGCACGCCATGAAGTCGCCGTTCTACCGCTGCCAGAACACCACCTCTGTGGAAAAAGGCAACTCGGCGGTGATGGGCGGGGTGCTCTTCAGCACCGGCCTCCTGGGCAACCTGCTGGCCCTGGGGCTGCTGGCGCGCTCGGGGCTGGGGTGGTGCTCGCGGCGTCCACTGCGCCCGCTGCCCTCGGTCTTCTACATGCTGGTGTGTGGCCTGACGGTCACCGACTTGCTGGGCAAGTGCCTCCTAAGCCCGGTGGTGCTGGCTGCCTACGCTCAGAACCGGAGTCTGCGGGTGCTTGCGCCCGCATTGGACAACTCGTTGTGCCAAGCCTTCGCCTTCTTCATGTCCTTCTTTGGGCTCTCCTCGACACTGCAACTCCTGGCCATGGCACTGGAGTGCTGGCTCTCCCTAGGGCACCCTTTCTTCTACCGACGGCACATCACCCTGCGCCTGGGCGCACTGGTGGCCCCGGTGGTGAGCGCCTTCTCCCTGGCTTTCTGCGCGCTACCTTTCATGGGCTTCGGGAAGTTCGTGCAGTACTGCCCCGGCACCTGGTGCTTTATCCAGATGGTCCACGAGGAGGGCTCGCTGTCGGTGCTGGGGTACTCTGTGCTCTACTCCAGCCTCATGGCGCTGCTGGTCCTCGCCACCGTGCTGTGCAACCTCGGCGCCATGCGCAACCTCTATGCGATGCACCGGCGGCTGCAGCGGCACCCGCGCTCCTGCACCAGGGACTGTGCCGAGCCGCGCGCGGACGGGAGGGAAGCGTCCCCTCAGCCCCTGGAGGAGCTGGATCACCTCCTGCTGCTGGCGCTGATGACCGTGCTCTTCACTATGTGTTCTCTGCCCGTAATTGTGAGTCCCCGGGCCCCGAGGCAGCAGGGCACACATCATAATGGAATGTTTTTCTTCAAAACAGTATCGCGCTTACTATGGAGCATTTAAGGATGTCAAGGAGAAAAACAGGACCTCTGAAGAAGCAGAAGACCTCCGAGCCTTGCGATTTCTATCTGTGATTTCAATTGTGGACCCTTGGATTTTTATCATTTTCAGATCTCCAGTATTTCGGATATTTTTTCACAAGATTTTCATTAGACCTCTTAGGTACAGGAGCCGGTGCAGCAATTCCACTAACATGGAATCCAGTCTGTGACAGTGTTTTTCACTCTGTGGTAAGCTGAGGAATATGTCACATTTTCAGTCAAGTAACAATGGCCTTAACATCTACCTTAACAGCTACCTATTACAGCCGTATTCTGCTGTCCGTGGAGACGGTAAGATCTTAGGTTCCAAGATTTTACTTCAAATTACACCTTCAAAACTGGAGCAGCATATAGCCGAAAAGGAGCACAACTGAGCACTTTAATAGTAATTTAAAAGTTTTCAAGGGTCAGCAATATGATGACTGAAAGGGAAAAGTGGAGGAAACGCAGCTGCAACTGAAGCGGAGACTCTAAACCCAGCTTGCAGGTAAGAGCTTTCACCTTTGGTAAAAGAACAGCTGGGGAGGTTCAAGGGGTTTCAGCATCTCTGGAGTTCCTTTGTATCTGACAATCTCAGGACTCCAAGGTGCAAAGCCTGCTGCATTTGCGTGATCTCAAGACCTCCAGCCAGAAGTCCCTTCCAAATATAAGAGTACTCATGTTTATTTATTTCCAACTGAGCAGCAACCTCCTTTGTTTCACTTATGTTTTTTCCAGTATCTGAGATAATATAAAGCTGGGTAATTTTTTATGTAATTTTTTGGTATAGCAAAACTGTGAAAAAGCCAAATTAGGCATACAAGGAGTATGATTTAACAGTATGACATGATGAAAAAAATACAGTTGTTTTTGAAATTTAACTTTTGTTTGTACCTTCAATGTGTAAGTACATGCATGTTTTATTGTCAGAGGAAGAACATGTTTTTTGTATTCTTTTTTTGGAGAGGTGTGTTAGGATAATTGTCCAGTTAATTTGAAAAGGCCCCAGATGAATCAATAAATATAATTTTATAGTATTTTGCAGAGGAAATTACTTTTCTTTAAATGAAAGAAAAGGGCTTGGCTTTCTTTTTAGTAGACAGTTGCCAGCAATATTTCATTGTCTGGCAGTTTCCTAGTGTGGATTTTTATATACTGTCCGATTAACACTTACATTACTTTAAACAAGCTTTCATTACTTTACTTACATTTCATTACTTTACATTACTTTAAACAAGCTTAGGTAAGTCCTTAGACTCACCTAAGGACCTAGTGCTCCTTTTTGTTTCATACAAAATGTAGATATACCATCTGGATGAAGTCTGTGTTGAGTTAAAACCAACTCTTCGGTAATCTGTATAGATTTATTCATTAATTCATTAAATAATTTACAGAGACCTTGTGCCAAGCAGTTGATTAGGGGCTGAGGAAAGGAATAAAAATAAGACTCAATCATGGTTCATGAGTTGCTCGTTGTCCACTGGGGTAGAGAGGAATGTCAACAGTTAGGATACAGCATAGAAATTCTCCATAGTATTGCGAGTACGCATTTACTATTAGAAGAGGAGGCCCAAACTAGGGACCACGTGTAGGGTTGTCAGGAGAACTTCACAGGAAGAAGATGCATTGAAAGTCAAGTATTGAAAACGAGTAGGAATTTTGACTCTGAAAACTGAAAAGAACACAGAGAAAGTTTACATAAGAGAAAATACATATGGTTAATAAATGTAGAAAAATATTCAGCCTAATCAAGGAAATGCAAAAATAAAACCAAATTGTATATCAACAACAAGCAACAACAACAACAAAAAACCTATGACTCTCAATAACAGAGGTTATTCAGAGAAGAACATTCATGTTCCCCTGGCGAGTTCGTAAATGTGTATACCCTTTCTTGATAGCAACCCAACAGTGTATCAAGAACCTAAAGCGTTCTTTGCTGTTGTTCCAGTAATTCCACTCTAGCATTCTCTTGCAGAGAATAATCAGTAGTCCTGGACAAGCAGCAGTAGCAACACCTGAAACTTACTACAAATGCAAATTCTCCAGCTCCACGTCAGACCTGTTGAATCAGAATCTCTTGGGTGGGGCCAGCAATCTGGGCTTTAACATGCCCTCCAGGTGATTCTCATGCATGCTAATATTTGAGAACCACTGCTCTACACAAAACAAAAAAAGAAAAGAAAAGAAAAATACCAAAAAAAGACAAGTAAATATGTGATAGACTATGTTTCTCTGACCTCTGATTCTCAGATCCTTTCAGTTGCAGATAATCCCTCACACCTGAACTTCCACAGTGTTTTTATCTGTAATGTTCTCAGCAAAGTTACAGCTTTGTAAACTAGTTCAACCATTGTGGAAGTCAGTGTGGCAATTCCTCAGGGATCTAGAACTAGAAATACCATTTCACCCAGCCATCCCATTACCGGGTATATACCCAAAGGATTATAAATCATGCTGCTATAAAAACACATGCACACGTATGTTTATAGTGGCACTATTCACAAGAGCAAATACTTGGAACCAACCTAAATGTCCAACAATGATAGACTGGATTAAGAAAATGTGGCACATATACACCATGGAATACTATGCAGCCATAAAGAATGATGAGTTCATGTCCTTTGTAGGGACATGGATGAAACTGGAAACCATCATTCTCAGCAAACTATCGCAAAGACAAAAATCCAAACACCACATGTTCTCACTCATAGGTGGGAATTGAACAATGAGAACACATGGACACAGGAAGGGGAACATCACACACCGGGGACTGTTGTGGGGTGGGGGGAGCTGGGAGAGATAGCATTAGGAGATATACCTAATGTAAATGACGAGTTAATGGGTGCAGCACACCAACATGGCACAGGTATACATATGTAACAAACCTGCACGTTGTGCACAGGTACCCTAAAACTTAAAGTATAATAATAATAAAGTTTTAAAAAAAAGAAAAAAAATAATATATCTTTCAATACTGGCAGCCATTACTGATTCCCAAGTTCATCACTGATAGCAGTGATGAGACCTGTCTTGCTCACTTGGAGGTAAAGATACTACCCTCGGCAATGATATTTCTTTGGACTGCTGCAGACATTTAATTGGGCACTAAGCCTGATGCTGTTGTGAAGGAAGATAAACTAAAGAGCCTTTGTTTATGAAAATATTGTCAAAGATTATATTTAAAGTGAGCTTTCATTAGGGATTGAATATTTTCTAACTCTCTATAGGATAGAAATTTCCATTGAAATACGTAAAGCTATTTTTAAACTTTCATAATTTGACTTTTTTGTATATTTTCAGGAAAATATTATACATTGAATCTTTCTTTCCAGGCATTAAAATCCTTGAGGACTAGATAGTCACCTATTTTTTTCTCATTTCTCCTAGTAATTCACATATATACTGTAGAAGAGCTATAAATATACTATAAATATATTGAATAAAACGCGTTCTCTCTCATGATAGTCCTAAAATGTACGTCTATTCAATAAGAGGCTGCTGTATGCTTGGTTAAAGATTCCTCTGTATCTGATGAAGAATGTTCTCATATCACCATATAAGGATTTTTCTCTTAGGCCAACCAAAGGTGAAAATAGTACACGTAGGAGAAAATATTTTTGCTCTATATTATTTCCCACTGTTATCGACATTATGTAAGTTAACATGTATGTTTCAATTTTTATCCAGGAAATAGCAACTCGTACATGATGAAATTAACAACATAAAAAGTTTGTTAATTAGGCAATGTTAACATTGTAAAAACAACTTTGTCTTATTAGAACAGTGTTGACTGGCCTGCTCTTTAATTATTTTCTTCAGTGAGGCTAGGATTGCTGGTCTGGGTGTTCCCAGACTCTAGGTGGAGGAAAGCTGAGCACATAGGATGGGTGGTACTATAATTAGGCTTCCTCTCTCTACCGTTTCACAATAGCCAAATTCAGTGGAATGAATCAGCAGATCTCGCCTGATAACAGTGAGGTGAACATTCTAGTCTTCCAGATATTTTTATACAAACTGCACGAACTCAGGAGTAAGTCCAATCATAACAAACCTGCATGTTGTGCACATGTACCCTAAAACTTAAAGTATAATAATAATAAAATTAAAAAAAAAATTGCAATGAATGTGTTTAGAACCGATCATGCTCTGGTTAAAAATACAGGGAGAAGATATAAGCTTTTTTTTTTTCCTACTAAAATGCCTCAACCGGGGAAGGCAATAAAAATACAGTCAAGTCAAAGCTCAAATGAAAGTATATTTTAGGCAAAGCATAGGGTCCTATGATGATCTTAAACTGAGTAAGCACTTGGAATCTAATTGGAAACACAGGACAAACTAGAAGGTAAAAATCATACAGTGTAGTGCAAATGTTACAAAGTACTAAAGTATGAGTTATAGATTTTAAAACAATAAAGCCCCAAATCAGCGATAATTGATGTTTAAGATTAGTCTAGCGGTGCGTTGTATAAACACCTGGGCAAACAAAGTTGGTAGCTTGCCAGCATCAATTTCTTATCACTACAAAATAGAATATGGAAACAATAACTGTCATGACACACAATTCATAATGAATTTAGAAAATACTTTTTATTCCCCCCAAATTAAAAAACACCCAGAGTTCCCAATTAGATGAAAAAGATAAAGTACAATGATTTACTGATTATGATTGTGTGAAAGTAAAATAAATCTTGGGACCCCAAACTCACTAAACCAAACAGAAACGTCAAGCTGGGAACTGGGTCACGCCAACCTGCATCTCATTTTGGTTCCTAAATAAGATGGCTAAAATACGAAAAGCTACATACCTCCTTCACATTTTGTCCACACGGAAATTCCTTGGGGGCCCCAAGACCTTTTTCCTAAAGTGTTTCTGTTAGAGTGCATCATGGCAATGTGAATGGATAGCTTTTCTCCACAGGTGTGGGGACATAGGAGAGAACTCAGTCATCCCTCTGTCCACCTGAGACAAATGCATATCTGATTGTTTCCTCTGCTCTATCGTCTGCATTATCTACATATGTAAAAATGCAGATTCACTGAGCCAGACAAAGGCATGAATGACTGTTTTCCCCTACCCTCTTCTCACATGAAAATTATGTATTTCTCAATATCCTTCCCTTTCCCCTTTAGATATTGAAACCCTCAAAATCATCTATGGGGAAAGGAATAGACCTATCTCCCAGGTGTGTATCCTTAACTTTGGCAAATAAACCTCAAAAAATGATTGAGATTTTCCTGGGTCATTTTCCTTGATTG